ATGGAGGCCGGAAGACTCAGCCTGTCCAGTCCTTCCACATTCCTCTGCCTGCTTTTATCCTAGCCATGCTGGCAGCTGATTAGATGGTGCCCACCCAGACTGAGGGTGGGTCTGCCTTTCCCAGCCCACTGACTTAAATGTTAATCTCTTTTGGCAACACCCCCACAGACACACCCAGAATCAATACTTTGCATCCTTCAATCCAATCAACTTGACGCTGAATATTCACCATCACAGACAGCAAAGCAGTGGCACAGGAACCAGGTCTGGCTGGCCGTTGTGTTTTCTTTGGCCCATGCAGTATTTTAATTGAAATATATGCCATTTTTTTTAATTGGGGGAATTTCCACTTTTAAAAACCCGAACTCCTGAGGTCTTGATAATCTGTAGGTGTGGCCCCGCCCTGCCATGTCAGCGCTCATCTTTAGAGCAGAGAGACAGCTTTCTACTGCAGCGGACCGTGTGGTCCTCAGCCAGCTAGTGCTCCGGACGTTGAGAGTCTGCTATGCACAGCACTCACCCCTCCCGTGTCCACACCCGTGTCCACACCCATCAGCCCTGAGGGATTGAATTTCACATCAACAGGCAAACTCTCTTCCCTGCATCAGTCCCCATCTCCATACCACCACCACCTTCTCCAGAAAGGAAGTTCTTCTCTATCTCACCCAATACAGCCTCCTGAGTTCCAATTAGAGAAAATTAAAGTCTTAGTTCAGTAGGACACTGGTGATGTCTCCCCACACCCAGATGCAAACGGCATCACCTCACTCTCAAACTCGTGACTGATGGAGCTTCCATCTTGTCCAACAAGTAACATGACCGGTCTACCTACGTCACCACCGAAAGTTGGTCAACATCCGTTCACTGCATTCTTCCACCCAGAACATGACATTTGTCAGCAACCAACATTTCTGTCCCCAAAGGTCATGTGCATCACCAAGCGCCACTTCCACTGCAGAAGTCGGGGGTACCTGGGGAATCGCAGCCTGCCCAAGAGATTCATCAGAACATCCTTCCCTGAGAAATGACAGTGCCCTTCATGTACAGCCCACCGCCAGACACGGGAAAAGTCATCTCTGACCAGGCAGCCCGCCAGCTGTGTGTTGAGTTTAGTACATATTAAATGACCGCGTTGTAATGTAGAGGCCTGGGGACGCTGGGCCCTCGCTATTCCAGAGCGTGGCTGTGACAGGTGCGATCCAATCTGTCCCGTCCGGGGCCTGGGAAACTCGGCCGCCTATCCCGCTGCTGCCCACTGCAGAGGCTGCCGGGAAATACAGGTCCGTGGCCCGGGAGACTCGGCCGCCTATCCGCTGCCCACACAGAGGCTGCCGGGAAATACAGGTCCGTGGCCCGGGAGACTCGGCCGCCTATCCCGCTGCTGCCCACACAGAGGCTGCCGGGAAATACAGGTCCGTGGCCCGGGAGACTCGGCCACCTACCCCGCTGCTGCCCACTGCAGAGGCTGCCTGGAAATACAGGTCCGTGGCCCGGGAGACTCGGCCGCCTATCCCGCTGCTGCCCACACAGAGGCTGCAGGGAAATACAGGTCCGTGGCCCGGGAGACTCGGCCACCTACCCCGCTGCTGCCCACTGCAGAGGCTGCCTGGAAATACAGGTCCGTGGCCCGGGAGACTCGGCCGCCTATGCCGCTGCTGCCCACACAGAGGCTGCCGGGAAATACAGGTCCGTGGCCCGGGAGACTCGGCCGCCTATCCCGCTGCTGCCCACGCAGAGGTTGCCGGGAAATACAGGTCCGTGGCCCGGGAGACTCGGCCGCCTACCCCGCTGCTGCCCACGCAGAGGTTGCCGGGAAATACAGGTCCCTGGCCCGGGAGACTCGGCCGCCTACCCCGCTGCTGCCCACGCAGAGGCTGCCGGGAAATACAGGTCCGTGGCCTGGGAGACTCGGCCGCCTACCCCGCTGCTGCCCACGCAGAGGCTGCCGGGAAATACAGGTCCGTGGCCTGGGAGACTCGGCCGCCTACCCCGCTGCTGCCCACGCAGAGGCTGCCGGGAAATACAGCAGTCCTCCTGAGCAGCTTCTGACTCTCACCACTTCATATCAACTCTCTCGTTCTTGCTTTCCAGGCTCCTGGCTTCATATTCTGAATTTTGCATCTGCTTCTAATACTTTTTTTTGAGACCAAGTTTCACTCTGTCACCCAGGCTGGAGTGCAATGGCACAATCCCGGCTCACTGCAACCTCCACCGCTTGGGCTCAAGCGATTCTCATGCCTCAGCCTCTGAGTAGCTGGAATTACAGATGCGCGCCACCACACCCAGTTTATTTTATTTTATTTGTTTTATTAGTAGACATGGGGTTTCTCCGTGTTGGCCAGGCTGTCCTCGAACTCCTGACCTCAGGTAATCCACCCGCCTTGGCCTCCCAAAGTGCTGGGATTACAGGGTGAGCCACCGTGTCTAGCCTGCTTCTAATACTTTTAAACTCGTTTGTGGGATCCAAGCACGTCAATCCCCCACTTGCTTCTTGTTTCTACCTTCTCTTACTGAAGTGTCTTCTGTGGTTTAAAACAAAAAGGATTCTCTCCCTGGGGCTCACTCCTGTCACTGACACCACTCTGTCCCTACTCCATGTCCAGTTATTCCTGGGGCATGTGAGAGCTCCTTCCAAAGGCCATATCCAACTCTCACGTGAATTTACCACGTATCATCCTTCAATCCTTGACCTTGGAAATAAACTTGGAATTAACTTGGATCTCATTTCCACTTAAAATAGCCCTGGTGCAGTAGCT